CGCCTGTAATCCCAGCACTTTGGGAGGCCGAGGTGGACGGATCACGAGGTCAGGAGATCGAGACCATCCTGGCTAACACGGTGAAACCCCGTCTCTACTAAAAATACAAAAAATTAGCCGGGCGTGGTGGGCGCCTGTAGTTCCAGCTACTCGGGAGGCTGAGGCAGGAGACTGGCATGAACCCAGGAGGCGGAGCTTGCAGTGAGCCGAGATCGCGCCACTGCACTCCAGCCTGGGCGACAGAGCGAGACTCCGTTTCAAAAAAAAAAAAAATTAGCCGGGCGTGGTGGTGGGTGGTGGACGCCTGTAATACCAGCTAATTGGGAAGCTGAGACAGGAGAATCGCTTGAACTCGGGAGGCGAGGTTGCGGTGAGCCGATATCGCGTCATCGCACTCCAGCTTGGGCGACGGAGTGAGATTCCACCTCAAAAAAAAAAAAAATTATGTCACTAAAACAGATGGCTTCCTAGGAAAGAAACTGGAAGAAATCTAGAAGTTGAGGATAAGTGATCACAAAAAGGAAAAATTAAAAATGTACATTTTAGAATAAAAATTAAAAAGTAAGAAACTGGAATAACTCTAACTTTCTTGTCTTTTGTGCTTTCAGGTAAAGAGTTTGGAAACTGTTCTTCGGGTGTCCGCTTCCAGTCGCCGACCAATGATCATCTTATAGAGCACTTCCGGCTTCATCTGCCACTCGCTCCTCCGTCTACCTAGCTGGGCTTTCCATTGCGCTTGCGGAAAGCCTACCCCGCCCCGGAACTTAACCGTTGACGAAATGAAAGGTTTAAATCCTCGGATCCTTGATCCTGGAGCGCCGGTGGCGCCCGCAGTTCTCCAAGAAGACTTGGGATTGGTCGAGCGCGGAACCAGTGCGGGGCGCTGATTGGTCGGCACACCAATACGTAACGGCGACCGTGCGCGGCTCTCTAGCACCACCCCCGCTCCCTGACTGGCGAGGTTTCTGACCAGTCAGCAGGCGTGGCGCGGCCTTCAGTTTCGCGAGCTTGTGTTTGCCGCCTCAGTTCCCGCGACCCCAACGTCCCAGAGGCGGGGCCGGAGTCGGCGGTGGCGCTCCTTGGAGCCGGCTCCCGCTCCTACCCTGCAAACAGACCTCAGCTCCGCGGAAGTTGCGGTAAGTGGAGCTTTGTGCTCCTGGTTTCCCCTAAGGTTGGTGGGTAACATTCAAAGCCCTGTAGTGGGTTCCGCCCTCCAGGAGCCTGGAGCAGATGACGAGAAGGGGAGCTAGTGGGAGAAATTAAGCAGTCCATGAAATCCTTGGGTATCATCTGAGCTAAGGTATGTGAAAGAGGTTTGCAGTCGATAACGTGCCATTTAAAGTTGTTTTTACGGTGGGAATTTCTTGAGGACTGAAACCTTGAATGCTCGCTCTTGCATTCCTCACAATTTCTGGCTCACACTCTGCTACGTAGTAAGGGATCAGTTAATGTTTGAAGTTCATGGACTACTGGAAGTAAAGTGTAAACAGCAAAGTGCGAGAATGCTATGCGTGTGAGTACAGACAGTATAGTACCATCGCCACGGTGTCTGGGAGAAGGTTTCACAGAGGAAGTGACATTCGAGTTGGATTGTGAGGGATGGCGGGGGTTTACTAGGGCATTCCAAGTTAAGGGAGGCATCCTGTGCAGATATTGAAACCGGGGCACTGCAAGTAGTTCAGTTTGACTGGAATGTAGGATGAGTGGATGGGGGGGTTAAGGTTGGAATAATAGAGTGGGGCTGGATTGTGAAGATCCTTTATTCTGTATGTAAAGAAGAGCCATCGGCTTTTTAAAAAAAATTTATTTTTATGTTTATTTTTGAGACGCAGTTTCACTCTTTGGCCCAGGCTGGAGTGAAGTGGAGTGATCTCGGCTCACTGCAACCTCCGTCCCCCGGGTTCAAGCGATTCTCCTGCCTCAGCCTCCCTAGTAGCTGGGATTACAGGCAAACGCCACCACGCTCGGCTGATTTTTGTATTTTTAGTAGAGACGGGGTTTCACCATGTTGGTCGGGCTGGTCTGGAAATCCTGACTTCAGGTGATCCACCCGCCTCGGCCTCCCAAAATGCTGGGATTACAAGCGTGAGCCACCGCCCCTGACATGAGCCATTGACTTTTAAAGCAGGAGAATAATTTGATCAGATTTATATGGAAACACTCTTCTAGCAGCATTATGGGGACTTTTCCATAAGTCTGGTGAGTTGATGAAGTTAGCAACTAAGGTGGTGATTCATTAGTAATATTCTCTTTAATTCTTTAGGATACTGAGGATTTGGAATTAAAGAAATCATTCACCAGACATCATGGAGCCTATATATCCTTTTGCACGGCCCCAGATGAATACCAGGTATAGAAGTATATTTACAAATATTTGTCTTATGTGCTTTAATTTTACATTGTTTTTTCAAAAGGTTTCCTTCAAGCAGGATGGTACCTTTCCACTTTCCTCCATCAAAATGTGCACTTTGGAACCCAACGCCAACTGGAGATTTCATCTACTTACATCTCAGTTACTACAGGTATAACATGTTTCTTTTTTTCAAATCAAGCCACCATATTCATAAAAGACTTGTTGTTTTTCAGAAATCCAAAGCTTGTGGTGACTGAGAAGACCATCCGACTTGCTTATCGTCATGCTAAGCAGAATAAAAAAAATTCGTCATGCTTTTTACTTGGTTCTCTGACAGCAGACGAAGGTAATACACTTTTAAAAATGGACCAGTGCTCAGCTGTATAATAGCTGTTATTTTTGTTCTACAGATGAAGAAGGTGTAACATTGACAGTAGATCGCTTTGATCCTGGTCGAGAAGTACCTGAATGCCTAGAAATAACCCCTACTGCTTCTCTTCCTGGGGACTTTTTGATTCCATGCAAAGTTCATACTCAAGAACTTTGTTCAAGAGAAATGATAGTTCACAGTGTAGATGACTTCAGTTCAGCTTTAAAGGTGCGATTCATTGACAACTTGATAGTTAATTCTTTAAAATAATTATTTAATATTGATTTCTCAGGCTCTACAGTGCCATATATGTAGCAAAGATTCCTTGGACTGTGGTAAGCTGCTTTCCCTAAGAGTTCATATCACTTCCAGGGAGAGTTTGGACAGTGTGGAATTTGACTTGCATTGGGCAGCAGTAACTCTAGCAAATAACTTTAAATGCACACCTGTGAAGCCCATCCCCATTATTCCAACAGCTCTGGCAAGAAACTTGAGCAGTAATCTGAATATTTCTCAAGTTCAAGGGACTTATAAATATGGGTAAGTAAAAGATACATTAATCTAAATGTTAGCAGTTATTTTCACATGAATGTCTTCTGTTTAGATATCTTACCATGGATGAAACACGCAAATTGTTACTTTTGTTGGAATCTGATCCCAAGGTTTATTCTCTACCATTGGTGGGAATGTAAGTATTACATTATTTATGAAAACCTTATCTATGGTTTTTAATTTCTATCTTTTTCTTTTAGTTGGCTGTCTGGAATTACACATATCTATAGTCCTCAGGTATGGGCTTGCTGTTTGCGATACATATTCAATTCTTCTGTTCAAGAAAGGCAAGTGATATTTTATTCTGTAGTACTTTATTTAAATTTTAATTAAATGACTTTTTTTGTGCAGGGTTTTTTCAGAATCTGGAAATTTCATCATAGTTCTCTATTCTATGACACATAAGGAACCTGAGTTTTATGAATGCTTCCCTTGTGATGGCAAGATACCTGACTTTCGGTTTCAGTTGCTAACCAGTAAGGAAACATTACATCTTTTCAAAGTAAGTGATTTCATTGTCTAGTACATTAGTGACAGATCTCAAAATATGACCTACTTCATTTCAGAATGTTGAACCTCCTGACAAAAATCCAATCCGTTGTGAACTGAGCGCTGAAAGCCAAAATGCAGAAACAGAGTTTTTCAGTAAGGCTTCCAAGAATTTTTCAATTAAGAGGTAAAAGATCTTTTTGTTATTATGTGTGTGTTAGGCTTTTCTGGTCTCCCCTTCTATTCTTTAGGTCTTCCCAAAAGTTATCTTCTGGGAAGATGCCAATACATGATCACGACTCTGGTGTTGAAGATGAAGATTTTTCTCCAAGACCAATTCCTAGTCCTCATCCAGTGAGTCAGAAGGTATCACTGATTTTAAAATGCATTCACTTTTGACTTTTTTTTTCTATTTCTTTCTTATTTGTAGATTTCTAAGATCCAACCATCAGTTCCTGAACTTTCACTTGTGTTGGATGGCAATTTCATAGAATCAAACCCTCTGCCTACTCCATTGGAAATGGTGAATAATGAAAATCCTCCTTTGATTAACCACTTGGAACACTTGAAGCCATTGCAACCCCAGCTTTATGATGAGAAACACAGTCCAGAAGTTGAAGCTGGAGAGCCTTCCTTGAGAGGAATACCAAATCAGTTAAACCAGGATAAACCAGCTCTTTTGAGACACTGCAAAGTAAGACAGCCACCTGCCTATAAGAAAGGGAACCCCCATACCAGGAACAGTATTAAACCATCTTCTCATAATGGGCCATCTCATGATATATTTGAAAAGCTCCAAACAGTTTCTGCTGGAAATGTACAAAACGAAGAGTATCCTATAAGACCCTCCACACTTAATTCTAGGCAGTCTTCTCTTGCCCCGCAGTCCCAACCACACGATTTTGTTTTTTCACCCCATAATTCAGGAAGACCAATGGAACTTCAGATACCTACTCCCCCACTGCCATCTTACTGTTCCACAAACGTTTGCAGGTGTTGTCAGCATCATAGTCATATTCAATATAGTCCGCTAAATTCTTGGCAAGGAGCAAACACAGTTGGATCCATTCAAGATGTCCAGTCTGAAGCCCTTCAAAAGCATTCATTATTTCACCCAAGTGGATGTCCAGCCCTGTACTGTAATGCATTCTGTTCTTCAAGTAGTCCTATAGCCTTGAGACCTCAGGGAGATATGGGCAGTTGTTCTCCCCACAGCAATATTGAACCATCGCCTGTGGCAAGACCGCCTTCACATATGGACTTATGTAACCCACAGCCTTGCACAGTGTGCATGCACACACCCAAGACTGAGTCAGATAATGGAATGATGGGACTATCTCCAGATGCATATCGGTTCCTCACAGAACAAGACAGACAGCTAAGACTACTTCAGGCACAGGTTTGCTTGGTGCTTTCCTAGTTCTATTAATTGTCAGTTTAAAGTATGTTTTTAATTGATACAGATTCAGCGTTTGTTGGAAGCACAGTCTCTGATGCCCTGTTCCCCTAAGACAACTGCTGTTGAAGACACAGTGCAAGCTGGAAGACAAATGGAGTTGGTTTCTGTGGAAGCACAGTCTTCCCCTGGCTTGCACATGAGAAAAGGTGTAAGCATTGCTGTGAGCACAGGTAATTTCAGTTTTTTTTTAATTTGTAAGGAATGTTTCAGTATCTTAAATTATTTAACCTCCAGGTGCTAGCTTGTTTTGGAATGCAGCAGGTGAGGATCAAGAGCCTGACTCTCAAATGAAGCAAGATGATACCAAAATTTCCAGTGAGGACATGAATTTTTCTGTCGATATTAATAATGAAGTCACAAGTCTTCCAGGTAGTGCATCTTCATTAAAAGCAGTTGATATTCCCAGTTTTGAAGAGAGCAACATTGCTGTGGAAGAAGAATTTAACCAGCCACTTTCTGTATCCAAGTAAGGTCTCTTTGATTTAGTCTTTCATCCTATCAATGACTAACACATTATATATCCTTCCCAGCAGCTCTTCTCTAGTTGTGAGAAAAGAACCTGATGTACCTGTGTTCTTTCCAAGTGGCCAGCTGGCAGAAAGTGTAAGCATGTGTTTACAGACTGGACCAACAGGGGGTGCCAGTAACAATTCTGAAACATCAGAGGAACCAAAAATTGAGCATGTAATGCAACCCTTGCTTCATCAACCATCAGATAACCAGAAAATTTACCAGGATTTATTGGTAAGAAAATGTAGAGCATTTCATCTTTTTGATTTTTCAAAAAAATTTTTTTTCTTTTTGTCAGGGTCAAGTAAACCACCTATTAAATAGTTCCTCCAAGGAAACTGAGCAGCCGTCTACCAAAGCAGTAATTATCAGTCATGAATGCACCAGAACCCAAAACGTTTACCATACAAAGAAAAAAACACATCATTCAAGACTGGTGGACAAAGATTGTGTCCTTAATGCAACTCTTAAGCAACTAAGAAGCCTTGGAGTAAAAATTGATTCTCCCACTAAAGTGAAGAAAAATGCACATAACGTGGATCACGCCAGGTAACTTTTAAAATTTTGTTTTAAAGAGTGAATAAATGATGGCTTACTACTTTGTGTCTTTCAGTGTGTTGGCATGCATCAGCCCAGAAGCAGTGATCTCTGGATTAAACTGCATGTCATTTGCTAATGTTGGCATGAGCGGCTTAAGCCCCAATGGTGTGGATTTGAGCATGGAGGCAAATGCTATAGCTCTGAAATATTTAAATGAAAATCAGCTGTCACAACTGTCTGTCACTCGATCGAACCAAAATAATTGTGACCCATTCAGCCTTCTCCATATTAATACAGACAGAAGCACAGTGGGGCTTAGTTTAATTTCACCAAACAACATGTCATTTGCAACCAAAAAATATATGAAGAGATATGGACTCCTACAAAGCAGTGACAATAGTGAAGATGAAGAGGAACCTCCCGACAATGCAGATAGCAAGAGTGAATATTTATTGAATCAGAACCTTAGGTCCATACCTGAACAGCTTGGTGGTCAGAAAGAGCCTTCTAAGAATGACCATGAAATAATTAATTGTTCTAACTGTGAATCTGTGGGGACCAACGCAGATACGCCAGTATTGAGAAATATTACAAATGAAGTTTTGCAGACAAAAGCAAAACAGCAGTTGACTGAAAAGCCAGCTTTCTTAGTAAAGAACCTTAAACCAAGTCCTGCAGTGAACCTTCGAACCGGGAAAGCAGAGTTCACTCAACATCCTGAGAAAGAAAATGAAGGGGACATTACAATTTTTCCTGAAAGTTTGCAACCTTCTGAAACGCTAAAGCAGATGAATAGCATGAATTCAGTAGGCACCTTCTTAGATGTAAAACGTCTCAGACAGTTACCAAAATTATTTTAACCTTTTAACTCCCTGCCCTTTTAATACAGGGACAGGGTGTCTCCTGAAGATACTTAGGGAAAACAGGAGCCTACCACAAGGCTCCTGATCATTCTGGAGTCACTGTTTCTTGGTAGCAGCCAATTGGGAAGAGTGACTTCTGTGAGATGGCTGGCTGGTGATAGGACTAAGTTCTCATTGTTCAAATAGAGCTGTTCAACATCACTGAAACCTTTAAGAAAAGCCCTGAGATCAGTTATTCCTACAAGTTTAAGTAGTAGACAGATACTATCCAGCTCTAAGTCTCAACTGCTCTTTTATACTGTACTTTTTTTTTTGAGACGGAGTTTTGCTCTTGTAGCCCAGGCTGGAGTGCAATGGCAGGATCTCAGATCACTGCAACCTCTGCCTCCTGGGTTCAAGCGATTTTCCTGCTTCATCTTCCCAGGTAGCTGGGATTACAGGCATGTGCCACAACGCCTGGCTAATTTTGTATTTTTAGTAGAGACTGGTTTCTCCATGTTGGTCAGGCTGGTCTCAAACTCCCGACCTCAGGTGATCCGCCCGCCTCGGCCTCCTAAAGTGCTGGGATTACAGGCGTGAGCCACTGCGCCCAGCTATACTGTATATTTTAAGAAGTTCCAGCATGTTGCATCTCTGCATTTATCCTATATCATTAAAAGAACATAAGTTATCATGGTGTTGGGTAAATTAGCGAAATCAACCCTTCCTAAGTTTAAGGGAAAAGTTATTTTTAAAAACAACTTAATAAAAACTTACACTCTTTTATACAAGAGTGTATTTCCCCTTAATTAGGATGCATGTTGATTAAACTCGAGATACAGCTTTTTGCAGTATGGTGGGTTGGTTTTGGTGTAACATCTTCAACATGTCACACTGGCTATCAAAGAATAAGAAAATTATTGAGTATGAGTGTGTTTTATAAACTTTCTGAGTTTTTCAGATGTCTTAATATTTTTTAATAGAACTTAATAAAATGTCTAGATTGACTATTTTCCTTTGTTGTCTGTTATAGTTTATTCTCCACTT